TCCTGACCTCGTGATCCGCCCGCCTCGGCCTCCCAAAGTGCTGGGATTGCAGGCGTGAGCCACCGCGCCCGGCCATTCCCATTGTTATGTATACTTTGCTATTTGCTGCTGGTGAGACAGATAAGGAGTCACGTCTTTAACTGCACTTGAGTTTCCAGTGACCCCATTAAATCCAATGGGTAAATTTTCCCACGCAGATTACTCACCCAGTTTACAGATTAAGCTTTCATATCCTTAGACTGTATCTGAAATTTTCATAGCTTTGCCCACCTTTTAGGGTTCAGAGTTACTACCCATTCAGTGTCGGTGGCCTTTAGCTGTTGGCAAGCTTCCAAGTAAATAGCTCTTTTGCAGAGATCTCTACCCATTCTATTCTTCCACTCCTGGGTAGTGGAGAACCAAAGTTCACCTGAGTAATGCCCGTGCCCAGCACCCAGTTTCCTGCAGGGGTTAGCACGGATATTGGAGGCTCCCCCGATCCCACAGATACTCAGGATGGGTATTGGAGGGGGCTTGGTTTTTAAGAGGACATGTGAAAGTAATTAACCCGATTTACATTTGTATAATGAGTCCAAACACCACCTTGCAAAAGAACTGAGAGTTTAGCCTGCTTAATGGAGTTTCTGCTTTTCACGGTCCTTGGCCTTACCGACGGTTTACAGTCCAGCCAGATTTAGTTCACAAAAAACCAAAACCAGGTCGACCTCACTGCAGTATATGATGGCAGCGAGCGTTTTAAAGCGCAGGACCTTTAGTCTCCTCAATAGTTTTGTGTAAAGTTGTCCAAAAGTGTTTTTTTTTAAAGTGAGGTGATCCAGTCGGTAAACGCTTTGAAAAAGAATAGCTGTCCCCTGAGCGGGCATTAGTCGCGTGTGAGGTCAGGGCCCATCATTGCGCGTGTTGGGAGCGCCGCGCTGGTCTATGAGCGAGCGCCTCGGCTTGTGGCTGGGCCGGGCCGGGGCGGGGCTGTCTTCCCGCGGAGCGTGCTGGGGGCGGGTCGCGCCGGGCCGGGCCGCTAGTGCGCATGGGCGGGCGTCCTCGGCTCTAACTGCCGCCACTTTCCACACGCTGGGAGGGCCGTTACCTCAGAGATACCCGTGGCCGGCATGTTGGTTGAAAAAGCTTCCCGGAAGGGAGACGAAGAGAAAGGAGAGGAGCAGCTCGTGATCATCCCCGGTAGCGAGTACGCGGCGAAGTAGGCGGCGGCGGAGGGAGCGCTGATGAAGATGGATGTGTCAGTGAGGGCCGCGGGCTGCTCCGACGACCTCAGCTCTGGGGAGGCCGACGTAGACCCAAAGCTCCTGGAGCTCACCGCTGACGAGGAGAAGTGCCGCAGCATCCGCAGGCAGTACCGGCAGCTCATGTACTGCGTGCGGCAGAACCGGGAGGACATCGTGAGCTCGGCGAACAACTCCTTAACCGAGGCTCTGGAGGAAGCCAACGTCCTCTTTGATGGCGTGAGCCGAACCAGAGAAGCAGCCCTCGACGCCCGGTTTCTTGTTATGGCTTCTGATTTGGGTAAAGAAAAGGCAAAGCAGTTAAACTCAGATATGAACTTCTTTAATCAGTTAGCATTTTGTGACTTTCTGTTTCTGTTCGTGGGTCTGAATTGGATGGAAGGCGATCCTGACAAGTTGAGTGATTGTGATGATAGCATAGCTCTTTCCTTCTGGAAGGCAATAGAAAAGGAAGCAACATCCTGGATGGTAAAAGCTGAGACATTCCATTTTGTTTTTGGTTCATTCAAGCTAGAACGTTCTGCACCAAAGCCCCGACTTGAACACCAGAAAAAAGTTCGCAAGATGGAAGAAAATGGCAACATGCCTACAAAGTTGCAGAAGTTGGACCTGAGTAGTTATCCAGAAGCGACAGAAAAAAACGTAGAAAGGATTTTGGGATTGTTGCAAACCTACTTTCGAAAGTATCCTGATACTCCTGTGTCCTATTTTGAGTTTGTGATTGATCCAAACTCTTTTTCTCGTACTGTGGAGAATATATTTTATGTTTCTTTTATTGTAAGAGATGGTTTTGCAAGAATAAGGCTTGATGAAGACAGGCTGCCAATATTAGAGCCGATGAATGTTAACCAAATGGGTGAGGGAAATGATTCCAGTTGCCATGGCAGGAAACAGGGAGTTATATCTTTGACTTTACAGGAGTGGAAAAACATTGTGGCAGCTTTTGAAATTTCTGAGGCTATGATTACATACTCCTCATACTAAAGATTTCTTAGTATAGCATCCTTTTTGTGTTTTTTTTCTGAAGTTAGATGGAGAGTAAAATGTAAACTGAAGCACATATTGTATCTCTTGTAAAGTGAAAAAGTATTTTCAAGAACATCAGACATTGTTTTACTGTGCAGCATATTTTTCTTAGTAATTTATAAGGTCATGATCTTCTGTTATTAAAACAAATTCACTGGCATATTTATGGGAACGTTTTATTGAATGCCCTTTAAGACTATTAATAAAAACAAGTTTTGGATACCAAATTAAGGGATATTTGATAATTTGCAAAACATAA